TGTGGTTGGGAGTGGACTTATACCTTGGGTCAGGTCCAGCAATTATCTTTCTAAATCCTCTCTAATTGCCTGAACCACTTCTATCAACAACTGAGAAAAGAGGAGTGTTAAACACCCCACTGTGGCCGTGGATTTGCCTACCTGTCCATTTATTTCCGCGACTCTTCCTCCATGTATATTTGCAGGAATATTACTGGGAGTGGTTAAGTGTAAACTGATTATATATTCCTGGTAAATTTAAAATGCTATAAATTTACCTGCTTTTTTCCTACATTTTATGCTTAATGTTTTCCGCTGATTTTTCCCAAAGACTAATTTTGTCTAATTTTAATATAGTTATACCACATTTCTAACAGTGATTGCTTGGTATATTTCTACATTGTTTAATTTCAAACTCCATGAATTGTTAACATTGAGATGTGTCCTTTGTAAATTTCAAACAATTCGCCTTAGAAAGTAAGACTTTCTGACAATCTTTTGTTCATGTTTGAGCAGTTCTTCCAATCATATTTTTGTTATTATTACGTTGTGTTTTCCTGATTCCCTTTTTTTCCCACTGACTTCTGTGGTTTTCTATTTCAAACATTCTATTTTTGATCTATGTCGTTTAGGAATACATATATGGTGTACTCATCCTGAAGTTGTTACATATTTTTAAAATTGAAATTAATCATTTCAGAGATTAAACTGCAAATATAAAAACATATTTCCACTCTTCCTGTGTAAGAACAGGATTTTAGAGCATATTTAGTACATATGTTTGTATTTACTTATATGATGTTTTGTTTTGTGGTATACATAATTCTATCTTTTTCAGAAATTACACAGGGGCATGTTTTCATACACTATCGTATGGTCCATATTCATTTTTGGCATAGCCATATTTTTAGTTCTTCCTCTGCTCTTAGTTATTGTCAGAATCTTCGACACCCCATCTGGTTTCACTTTCTTTATCTTTGAGGCACGGTCATCAGAATTTCCTTTAGGGTCAGTGAGAAAAGCTTTCTTTGCCCTTTTGTCTTTCAGTTCTGTTTCTTTCCTGCGTTGATCTTGGACAGTAACTGTACTATGTAAGGAATTGTCGGTGGCTGGCGACGGTATCTTAGCTGGGTAAAGATGCTATTCTACTGGCTTATGTTTTCGCATGATGTGAAGTGACAAGTCTAGTCTGCAGTTTTCAGAAACCCTCATTCCTCCCTTGACTGATTCACCACTTGAACCTCATATGACGTAGAAGAAGCCTACCTATGTCCCCTTCACATGTTGTGGTCAATGTGTCAACTGCACGATCCGGGCCCCTCACCACATCCTCTGCACCGGTCAGTCGAGCCGAGTCACTGCGTCCTGGCAGCAGAAGCTGCACCATGTCCATGTCACCCACGGTCATCATCCTGGCATGTCTTGGTGAGTCCTGGAAGGGAAGGAGCACCAGGGTTGATGAATAGTTCCTCATGATCTTTCTTTGCAGGGTTCTTCTTGGACCAGAGTGTGTGGGCACACGTGGGTGAGTCCTTCCCCAAATGATGGGTTGCCATCCCTCTCTGAGGCGGCATCTCCTTCTCCCCAAGGTGGTCAGGACAAGCCCTTCTGCTCTGCCTGGCCCAGCGCTGTGGTGCCTCAAGGAGGACACGTGACTCTTCGGTGTCACTGTCGTCGTGGGTTTAACATCTTCACGCTGTACAAGAAAGATGGGGTCCCTGTCCCTGAGCTCTACAACAGAATATTCTGGAACAGTTTCCTCATTAGCCCTGTGACCCCAGCACACGCAGGGACCTACAGATGTCGAGGTTTTCACCCGCACTCCCCCACTGAGTGGTCGGCACCCAGCAACCCCCTGGTGATCATGGTCACAGGTCAGAGGGCTCCTGTCTGGGCTTCTCCTTGTCTCCCTGAGGAAACTGCCTCTTCTCCTTCCAGGTCTATATGAGAAACCTTCGCTTACAGCCCGGCCGGGCCCCACGGTTCGCGCAGGAGAGAACGTGACCTTGTCCTGCAGCTCCCAGAGCTCCTTTGACATCTACCATCTATCCAGGGAGGGGGAAGCCCATGAACTTAGGCTCCCTGCAGTGCCCAGCATCAATGGAACATTCCAGGCCGACTTCCCTCTGGGTCCTGCCACCCACGGAGAGACCTACAGATGCTTCGGCTCTTTCCATGGATCTCCCTACGAGTGGTCAGACCCGAGTGACCCACTGCCTGTTTCTGTCACAGGTGAGGAAAGCCAATGTCTGTCCCATGTCCTATTGCCACACCTCTCTCCTGTCCCATGTTCTAGGAAACCCTTCTAGTAGTTGGCCTTCACCCACTGAACCAAGCTTCAAAACTGGTAAGTGAAGGACCCCTCTTATCTCTGCTTTTTAGCTTCTTATTGGATTCTCATCTTCCTCCAGGTATCGCCAGACACCTGCATGCTGTGATTAGGTACTCAGTGGCCATCATCCTCTTCACCATCCTTCCCTTCTTTCTCCTTCATCGCTGGTGCTCCAAAAAAAAAAGTAAGCCTCACGAAGCAGAGGCCAGAGAACTCCCAGCTGTTTCGATTGCTTCCGTCTCCTACAGATGCTGCTGTAATGAACCAAGAGCCTGCGGGACACAGAACAGTGAACAGGGAGGTAGGTCCTCCTAGCCCAGCCTCATGGATACACCCTCCCTCACTCAGGATTTCCCTCTCTCCAGGACTCTGATGAACAAGACCCTCAGGAGGTGACATACGCACAGTTGGATCACTGCATTTTCACACAGAGAAAAATCACTGGCCCTTCTCAGAGGAGCAAGAGACCCTCAACAGATACCAGCGTGTGTATAGAACTTCCAAATGCTGAGCCCAGAGCGTTGTCTCCTGCCCATGAGCACCACAGTCAGGCCTTGATGGGATCTTCTAGGGAGACAACAGCCCTGTCTCAAACCCAGCTTGCCAGCTCTAATGTACCAGCAGCTGGAATCTGAAGGCGTGAGTCTCCATCTTAGAGCATCACTCTTCCTCACACCACAAATCTGGTGCCTGTCTCTTGCTTACCAATGTCTAAGGTCCCCACTGCCTGCTGCAGAGAAAACACACTCCTTTGCTTAGCCCACAATTCTCTATTTCACTTGACCCCTGCCCACCTCTCCAACCTAACTGGCTTACTTCCTAGTCTACTTGAGGCTGCAATCACACTGAGGAACTCACAATTCCAAACATACAAGAGGCTCTCTCTTAACACGGCACTTAGACACGTGCTGTTCCACCTTCCCTCGTGCTGTTCCACCTTTCCTCAGACTATTTTTCAGCCTTCTGGCATCAGCAAACCTTATAAAATTTTTTTGATTTCAGTGTAGTTCTCTCCTCTTCAAATAAACATGTCTGCCTTCATTCTTTAGGTGACTCTTTTTTTGGCTGAAAGTTTCCA